ATTATTTTCTAACTAGTATGATAGAGAAGCTGTGTAGTCTGTTTTAAAAATTAAATGGTACAGTTCATTTACATGTTTGTTGTCTAGCTTACACATACATGTTATATATGTGATTATTTTTCTTTATTTCATTCAGTCAGTGGATATTTTTTGAGCATTGACTGTGAGGATATCCAGTGGAGTCTCACAAACTGGCATATTCTGAACATTTCTAATTACATCAACTTCTGCCTGATTGACAGAATATGAAAAATTCTGATGGTTCACATGTTTAATACAAACATTTAACTCCTTTATAACTTATTGAACTTACCTATTTAATAAGCTAATATTTTTAAAGCAATAATGTTTTATTATGAAATGACATTTAAAGGCAGATGTAAACCTATGCTGTAATTTTTAGGTTGTTTTTATTAAAATGAAGACTTCTTGCAAATGTTGTTTTTCTCAAAATTAAGAGCTCTCCTTAAACACGATTTTATTTATATATTTATTTTTGCTTCAGTAAGACTTCCATAAAAAGTTAGTTTTTCGGGCTGGGCTCAGTGGCTCAAGCCTATTATCCCAGCACTTTGCAAGGCCGAGGTGGGAGGATCACTTGAGCCCAGGAGTTCGAGAGCAGTCTGGGCAACATGATGAAACCTCATGTCTACAAAACAGTTAGCCAGGTATGGTGGTGCACAACTGTAGTCTCAGTTACTTTGGAGGCTGAGGTGGGAGGGCCAGTTGAGCCCGGGAGGCAGAGGTTGCAGTGAACTGTGATCTTGCCACTGCCCTCCAACCTTGCTGACAGAGCAATACTCTGTCTCAAATAAGTAAGTTAAATACATAAAGAAGATAAAGAAGGTTAGCTTTACCATGTAAATTTTATGATGTTTGCATTTTATTTTATTTATTTGCCTTATGGCTAAAAGATAGTATATAAAACTTTGGAGATATATATATATATATATATATATATATATATATATATATATATATATATATATATTATAAAGAGTATATATAAACTCCAGTTGGTAGCCCCTATTTAATAGATTACTTATCATTACATACGGATCTCAGATAGCTGCCCATTCTTCCCAATATCAGTGCTTCTTGATCATGTCTTATTTAAAGAATTTTTTTTCTTTTAATTCCTAACATTTTACTCTCCATTTTATAAATGAAGAAATCAGGGCACAGAGGGATTTAGAAGATGCATGTAATTCTGAGACCCAGCCCACCACTTTGTTCACTTCCTGCTTAACAAATTGAATGGACAAGCATTTGTTAAGTACCCTCTCTGTGCCAGGCATATGCCATGTCTTGATGGGCTCCCAGTAAAGTCTGAGTAATTGGCCTTGTCATGAAATGGGACTTCTAGCAGTGCTTCATCTCATTGCCTGCTAAGTGGATTTTTGAGTTGCATCTTGACTTCCATGCTGGAAGGAGAAAAGGAAGCAGTTTTCCTATAGAATACACACCTTTAGGCTGGGCGGGGATGGTAGCTCATGCCTGTAATCCCAGCACTTTGAGAGGCCAAGGCAGGCACATCACTTGAGGTTAGGAGTTCAAGGCCAGCCTGGCCAACATGGCAAAACCCCTTCTCTACTAAAAATACAAAAATTAGCCAGGTATGGTGGAGCGCACCTGTAGTCCCAGCTACTCAGGAGGCTGAGACAGGAGAATCACTTGAACCTGGGAGGCAGAGATTGCAGTGAGCCGAGATTGTGCCACTGCACTCCATCCGGGGCTACAGAGTGAGACTCCGTCCCAAAAAAAAAAAAAAAAAAAAAAGAGGAAAAAAAAAAAGAAAGCACACTCTTAAATTGTACCCTTTTCCACTGACACCATCTGACTTCTTCACTTCTCCTTTATCAACTGCTCTAGTCATATGAATGTGTGGCGATAGTGCTGGTCCACAGTGTGACATTGGGCACATCACCTTGGACAAGCCCCACTCACCGTCACCCCTATATCATTCAAGCAGCATACATAGTCTCTTGATTCCATCTGGTAATTCTCCCTTGAATCTAAGCCCTTGTTTCATCCTATTGCCATGCTAGAGACATCATCATCATCATCGTCGTCATCATTATTTTACATTTTTCTAACTGATCTTTCTGCCTCAGCCTCTTTCAGCACTCCTCTAAGCATTTTTTTTTTTTTTTTGGCTTAGAGGAGTGTTTTTAAGGGGGAACAGTGGCCATGGTCACTGTTCCAAAAGGCAATTCTGCTCATGACCTGACTGTGCTAAAATGTGTACCACTTCTCATCAGTGTTCACATGCAAGGCCCTCTGCAAACTGGTCCCAGTCGGCTCCTCCAGGACTCTCTATCCAATTTCCCCATGTGCACTCTCAGCCACACAGAACCTCTCACCACTCTCAAGGCAGAAAAGCTGCTGGGTACATCTTCCCCACTCCTAAGTGACACTTCCATCACTTTTTTGCACTGTGTATTACTATTCACTTTCCAGCTCCAGATCAGATGTCCTCTGTGAAGTTTCTCTTAATTCCCCCAAACAAACCTCAACCTCTGCCCCCGCCAACTCCTCAGCATTTTCTTCAAACCTCATTCATACCTCCATTCTGTAACTTATTGCATCAGCATACAAGCATACAGTTGTCCCTCTCCCCTACCAGGTTGTAAAGCTTTTCAAATACAGCATTTAAAAAAAAAAGAAAAAAGATTTTTGTTACTCTAAGGTCTAGAAAAGTGCCAAGAAATACCCATGAATCGTGAATGCACCTCTGGCCTGAGTTTTTGCCTACACATTCTACCGGCTGAGCTTAATCCACTTCAGAGGTTTCATTAAGATACAGCCACTTTAGCTTCACAATGAATACATTAGCATTTTGTAATCCTAGAGCACTCTGCTCCATGTTTCCAAACACGTAAGATCCCTTAATTCTGTTTTCAACAGAAGACAGCTCAAATGCCCTATATTACCTTCTTGGAAAGAGGCATTCATCTCCTCTTTGTCTTTTGCAATGGATTTTGGTCCATTGATCATAATGACATATGACATCTATTTCAACACTTAGTATGTGGCAAACATGGTGCTTTGTATGTATTATCACTTTTACTGCCTACATCAACAACATTATGATGTAGGTGGTTCTGTTCCCTCAGTTTTGGAGAACAGGAAATGGAGGCACAGAAAGATGACATAACTAGTCTGAGGATGTAGGGAAAAAAAAAAAAAAGCAAACAAAGCTGCTTTTGCTATTCTCTCACTCACAACAATCAATACAGAAGACTTCTGGGACCTCTGGTCACCAGGAAGTGTGTGGAAATTTCTCCCTGCCAACAACCAGTCAATCAGTTCTGCAGTGGCCACCAGCTGCAGAATTGTCCTCGAATTCAATTCAATTCTGACACTCCTGCTACCTGGAGAGAACAGCAGATCCCATAGGTTAAGGGCTCAGGCCCACAGGACTTCTTTCCCCACTTTCAAGGCCAGTAGCAAGCCCCAAGTTGTTTTACCTGTGCTTCTGACTGACCAGCTCTATATTGGGGTTCCCTCGACCCTCTCCTTGGGTTTGACTAATTTGTTAGTACTGGCTCGCAGAACTCAGGAAAAGACTGACTTACTTTTATCAGTACATTTGTATAAAGGATATCACAAAGGATCAAGATGAAGAGATGCACAGGGCAAGGCACCTGCAAAGGAGAATGGAGCTTCGATGCTCTACTGCCCTTCAGGAACCTCCATGTGTTCAGCTATCGGGAAACTCTCTGAACCCAGTCCTTTTGAGCTTTTATCATTATGTAGGTATGATTGATTAAATTTACTAAGTTGGTGAACTAACTCTCTGATCCTGCCTTGGTCTTTCCAGTGACCAGCCTAGAAGCTGAAGCTACCCAGCGGCTGCCAGCTAGCAGTCATCTCATTAGCATACAAAAAAGACTATCATGTTGGAATCATGTGAAATCACGTTGGACATTCCAAGGATTTTAGGAGTTGTGTGCCAGGAAACCTGGACAAAGACCAACTATACATTTCACGATGTCAGAACGAGTAAGTGGCAAAGCTGGCACCAAGGCTGGATGGATGTCTTTGTTTTTTCTTATATTGTTCACAGCAGCCATTGTTTGATGTCCTGTGACTGAGAAACCAGGCTTTAAACTTTATGCCTTTGGAGATGGAGCCCAAGATGAGCAAACTGGCCTTTGGCTGTCAGAGAAGTTCCACATCAGATGATGACTCTGGCTGTGCATTGGAGGAGTACGCCTGGGTCCCCCCGGGCCTGAGACCAGAGCAGGTAGGAACTTCATCATCCTATATTTACTCTTTTGTTGATGCCATTCTCACTGTCTCTTTTGCAGATCCAGCTCTATTTTGCTTGCTTACCAGAGGAAAAAGTTCCTTACGTTAACAGCCCCGGAGAGAAGCATCGGATTAAACAGCTTTTGTACCAGTTACCACCACATGATAATGAGGTAAAATAGCAGGAAGAAGGCTAATTAGAAAAAGTGTGGTGTTTCTGTTTTGCTTTCTGTGAAGGTACGGTATTGCCAGTCTTTGAGTGAAGAGGAGAAAAAAGAGTTGCAGGTGTTCAGTGCTCAGCGGAAGAAAGAAGCACTGGGAAGAGGAACAATTAAGCTTCTGTCCAGAGCAGTCATGCATGCTGTGTGTGAGCAGGTGAGCAGCCCCTTCTCTGATGCGTAGCTTGTATCCTTTTACATTCAAACCCATTTGTTTGTAGTGTGGTTTGAAGATAAATGGAGGTGAAGTTGCAGTGTTCGCCTCCCGTGCGGGCCCTGGTGTGTGCTGGCACCCATCCTGTTTTGTCTGTTTCACGTGTAATGAGCTGCTGGTCGACCTCATCTATTTTTATCAGGATGGAAAAATTCACTGTGGCAGGCACCATGCAGAACTGCTCAAACCACGGTGCTCAGCATGTGACGAGGTAAAAAAAAGTTCATCCTTTCACACTGGGAATTCATTCTCTGGTTTCACATTTCTTTTTGAAGATAATTTTTGCTGATGAGTGCACAGAAGCTGAGGGTCGCCATTGGCACATGAAACACTTCTGCTGCCTTGAGTGTGAAACGGTCCTGGGAGGACAGAGGTATATCATGAAGGACGGCCGCCCCTTCTGCTGTGGCTGTTTTGAGTCTCTCTATGCGGAGTACTGTGAAACCTGTGGGGAACATATTGGTAAGTCCACAGCCAGCCCGTCTGCCCTGTCAACCTGTTATTTATTCTATCCTTTTCAAAACAGGTGTGGACCATGCACAGATGACCTATGACGGGCAGCACTGGCACGCCACGGAAGCCTGCTTTTCTTGTGCCCAGTGTAAAGCCTCTTTGTTGGGATGTCCCTTCCTTCCCAAACAGGGTCAGATTTACTGCTCAAAAACGTGCAGTCTTGGTGAAGACGTCCATGCCTCTGATTCTTCCGACTCTGCATTTCAGTCAGCTCGATCAAGAGACTCCCGAAGAAGTGTCCGAATGGGCAAGAGCAGCCGGTCAGCAGATCAGTGTAGACAGTCTCTCCTCTTATCGCCTGCTCTGAACTACAAGTTTCCTGGCCTCTCAGGCAATGCTGATGACACCCTTTCTCGAAAATTGGATGATCTGAGTCTCTCCAGACAAGGAACAAGTTTTGCCAGTGAAGAATTTTGGAAAGGCAGAGTAGAGCAGGAAACTCCAGAAGACCCTGAAGAATGGGCTGATCATGAAGATTATATGACGCAGCTCCTCCTCAAGTTTGGTGATAAAAGCCTCTTTCAGCCACAGCCCAATGAGATGGATATTCGAGCCAGTGAGCACTGGATATCTGATAACATGGTTAAAAGTAAGACCGAGTTAAAGCAAAATAACCAGAGCCTTGCAAGTAAAAAATACCAGTCTGATATGTACTGGGCACAGTCACAAGATGGACTGGGCGATTCTGCTTATGGCAGCCACCCAGGCCCTGCAAGCAGTAGAAGGCTTCAGGAATTGGAACTGGACCATGGGGCTTCAGGGTATAATCATGATGAAACACAGTGGTATGAAGATTCCCTGGAGTGTCTGTCAGACCTGAAACCAGAGCAAAGTGTTCGGGATTCGATGGATTCTTTGGCATTGTCCAATATCACAGGTACGTAATCTAGGGATTATGGGGTATTTGAAAGAAGCACATCTTGTTTTGGCCTCTCTTCTAGGGGCTTCGGTGGATGGAGAAAACAAGCCAAGGCCATCATTGTATTCTCTGCAAAATTTTGAGGAGATGGAAACAGAAGATTGTGAGAAGATGAGCAATATGGGAACTTTGAACTCTTCCATGCTGCACAGGAGTGCAGAGTCCTTAAAGAGTCTAAGTTCAGAGTTGTGTCCAGAGAAAATCCTGCCTGAAGAGAAGCCAGTACATCTGCCAGTGCTCAGAAGGTCCAAGTCTCAATCCAGACCCCAGCAGGTCAAGTTTTCTGATGATGTCATTGACAATGGGAACTATGACATTGAAATCCGGCAGCCTCCGATGAGTGAAAGGACTCGGAGACGCGTCTACAATTTTGAAGAGAGGGGATCCAGGTCTCATCACCACCGCCGCCGGAGAAGTAGAAAGTCCCGCTCCGACAATGCCCTGAATCTTGTTACAGAAAGAAAATACTCTCCCAAGGACAGACTGCGGCTGTACACCCCCGATAACTATGAGAAATTTATACAGAATAAAAGTGCCCGGGAGATCCAAGCATACATCCAGAATGCTGATCTCTACGGACAGTACGCCCATGCCACTTCCGATTATGGCCTGCAGAACCCAGGAATGAATCGGTTTCTGGGACTCTACGGCGAGGATGATGATTCCTGGTGTTCTTCCTCCTCCTCCTCTTCCGACTCGGAAGAAGAAGGATATTTTCTTGGACAACCAATCCCTCAACCCCGGCCACAGAGATTTGCCTACTATACAGATGACCTTTCTAGTCCACCATCTGCACTTCCCACCCCTCAGTTTGGTCAGAGGACAACAAAATCCAAGAAGAAAAAGGGACACAAGGGCAAAAATTGTATTATTTCTTAACCAAGTAGTGATGCAGAGCATTTGTTTAAAACTTAGCCATTAACCGTCTGAATCGTTTCCTTTTCTTCCGTAGGAAAGTTGTGAAAATAGTTTAAAGTGCTTTCTTTGCCCATGTAAATGAGAACTCAACTGCTGTTTACAGTGTCAGATTAACATTTGAAAGGTGTGATTTCTCCAATTTACCCTCTTTGGATGGTGCCAGGTGGACGTGACATCTCGTGCCTGTCCGGTGCGGGTGCGTTACAGATGGACGTAGCTGCTTTGGTTTTCCAGTCCTCAAGGGAATACTGAAGATGCTGACTGAAGGGGATTGGATGTTGATTTTAGAAGATGGAGAACTCCAGCCACCTTTGTAAAGCACTAGTGTTTGTCATTTATGTAAGTCAGGTCGGCTCAGGTCTTGATAGTCCGTCTTGGTGTGAGGCATGCCTGTCACGATGACCTAGCTAACACTGTGCATCTTATTGTGAGGCCAGCTTGTCCCCTCGAACCCTCTTTGGCCAGGTAAACATTGTATTGTATCAGCGCCAGCTACAGATTGAAAAAAAAAAACAAAAAACATTGCTATTTATAACTTAGTATTTCATAGACTTAAGTGTATTCCTAATTTAACGGTGCAAATATTAATGTATATACTGTACAGTTCAGATTTTAAAGCTGATATTTTTATATCCCTGAATTGTAAGCCGTTTGTTACGCTGCAGTGCTAGATTTGCCAGGGAACCAGAATTTATGGATGAACTGATTGCTTATATTTTAGTCAGGGTTTATAAATGTAGATGGTCAAATTTACATTGCCTAGTGATGGAAAATTCAACTTTTTTTGATTTTTTTTTCCAATATTAAAAAAGGCTCTGTATGCATGGTGGGGCTATGTAAGTACTCTTTAAAACTATGGCCCTATTAATCTTACAAGTGTTACTTATGGGTCAAGCAATGTAAACTGTATAAATGTAAAAACAACCCCTCCACACACATAACCCCTGGAATATATGGTAAAAACAAGTAGAAGCTGTTTCAGCGAGTGGGTTTTTTCCCCCTGCCTGCGGGGGGTGCCTTTCTCATTTTCAGCAAGGTGATGATTATCTCATGGGAAATGACAAAGATCTGCTTTTGTGGCAGAGGACTTTGTAGATTTGTTATTTTAAGAGAGGTTATTCCTTTTTATTCCTTCCCTCCCACTAATTTGTTGGCCTTTAACAGCAATTTTGAAAACTGGGTCTTCTGGTTATGTTTTTGTTTTAAAATCTTTAAATTAGAGGATGCTGTGCCATTGAGTACTGTAAGTTAATATGAGGTTCTGGTTCAAGGAAAACTTACGTTGGATCTGAACCAATGAGCAGATATTTTGATATGTGCCACTCTTGCATATACATCTCAGTCCTAACTAAAGGTTCTAGTGGCATCCAGGACCTTTAGGGAGGCATTTAATAAACACTTAATAAATAACAAAACTACCTTTCTGAATATAAATCTTTGCAAATGTATCCAGATAACTTCCATTTTGTGCCTGTGTTCAGGCATGATTTATTTTGCAGTTGCCCTACCATTAACAGACCTCCATTTGTCTCGTGTGTCCACACGCCCCACTTGTAGGCCAGAAATAGGGCTTCAGACACAGAGGCTTATTTTTTCCATATAGACTGGAGTGGGGAAAATTTGGCCTTAGGGAGGACAGACACAAGTCCAATGGGTAAACCAGCGAGTAGTAGGTGGACAGCCGTCCCACACAAGGGTTTGTATCTGGGCTACACAGATTCCCTTCAGAAAAGCACCAATGGTGAGAGAGTTCTTCACTCAGTAACTTACATTCCCTGGTCTGGTGCCTTTAAAAAACCATCAGCAATGAAAAGGAAGTGCATACACATGACAAAAAAATTCAAATAGGGCAAAAGTCAGAGACAGCATCTCCTTTCCATTCTTCATCCCAGTCCCCCAGGTCCTCTCCCCAGAAGTAACCACTCTTACCCAGTTTTAGTGTCTCCTTCAGACATTCAAAGCACATTCGTATAAATGTGTCTTTTAAAAGTGGTAGTGACCTATATGTGCTGTGACATGCTTTTTTCCCTTTGTATGTGGACATTTCACGTTAGTGCATATAGGTCTACCCATTCTTTCAGTGACTGCTTAATAGCCTACTCCTAATGATGGAGTTGACTTTCCTCATACATTATGCTACACTGGCACATGTGCACATAAATCGGGAGCAGCGTAGTTACTGGGACAAAGGTTACGTATTTAAGACTGATGGATATTGCCAATTTTCCTCCAAAAGAAATTCTCCTGATTTACATTAATGTAATGTAAATGAGAGTGTTTGTTCCATCACAACCTCTCAATGTATTAGCAGATTTCTTGATTTTGAAGAAATTTTCAGAACCTGTGCTGCCACAAGTGGGCATCCTTTTAGAAAAGACTGTTGCAATATGTTGCTTATAAAGGATGGATAATAAATAGTAAACAGGTGATACTTAGCCTGAAGAAATGCAGGTATAAGGTGAAGGTACTGCCCTCACTTTTCAAGTACATTCTCAAAAGATAGGGGTAACATAGCCTGCCAAAGGCTTAAGGAAATGCAGATATTTATTCACAATAATAATGTGACTTTCTTTTCCTTTTTTTTTTTTTTTTGAGATGGAGTTTCGCTCCTGTTGCCCAGGCTGGAGCGCAACGGCACAATCTCAGTTCACTGCAACCTCTGCCTCCCGGGTTCAAGCAATTCTCCTGTCTCAGCCTCCGGAGTAGCTGAGATTACAGGTGCCTGCCACCATGCTCGGCTAATTTTTTATATTTTTAGTAGAGACAGTGTTTCACCAAGTTGGCCAGGCTGGTCTCGAACTCCTGACCTTCAGGTGATCCACCTGCCTCAGCCTCCCAAAGTGCAGGGGATTACAGGCATGAGCCACTGCGTCTGGCAATAATGTAACTTTGAAGCTTAAAAATTAATCCCAGTTTGTAGCAATAACAGAAGACTATCTACAACGGAAGAAAGAAGCAACTGCCTTACAGTTCTGTAAAGAATTGGCAAGAAAATAAAGCCTATAGTTGCCGACTTAGTCTATTCTCACATTACTACAAAGAACT